GGGAGGCCGAGACGGGCGTATCACGAGGTCAGGAGATCGAGACTATCCTGGCTAACACGGGGAACCCCGTCTCTACTGAAAATACAAAAAATTAGCCGGGCGCAGTGGCGGGCGCCTGTAGTCCCAGCTACTCGGGAGGCTGAGGCAGGAGAATGGCGTGAACCCGGGAGGCGGAGCTTGCCGTGAGCCGAGATCGCGCCACTGCAGTCCAGCCTCGGCGACTGAGCGAGACTCCGTCTCAAAAAAAAAAAAAAAAAAAAAGTACTCTTATGTGACCAGGAGTGCAATCCCCGGTTCACTTCCTGCAGTGGCTCAGGGCTGGATTTACACTGCCCTCGTTGGGTGGCTGTCCATGGACTTCCAGGCCTGAAAGAAGGAAATTCACATCCTCACTGAGTCGTGTTAAGAGTCTCAGACTGGCAGGTTGTGGTGGTTAAGACCGTAGAAGCTAGAGTCAGGCCCCCTGGGTTCCAACCCTGCTCTGCCACGTACCAGACAGGCAAACCTGAGCAACCATTTTCCCGTGCTAGGGTTTCCTCGCCTGTCGAGTGAGAATAATAATAATAACAATACCTACCTCCTAGGGTTGCTGTGAGAAATAAATGACAATCCACAGAAAGCGCCTGCAACGGCGCCTGGCTGGCAAACAGCGGACTTGTTAATTACAGCCTTTCAACTAAGGGCGCCTGAAACTCGCAAACATTTTGCTCGGGTGTGGATTCGCTCCCGTTAGTTACAAACTTGGGATCCCGGGACCCGGAAAGCAAGGGGGAAAAATAAATCGCGATGGGGCCAAGGGACAGCTGCTGCGGCAACTTTTACCCAGCGGAGCCCACCTACAGCCTCAGCCTCCGGGTCTCAGGTCTCCGCCGTTTCTTCTCAAGGAGTCGGTCGGGGGAGCGGCACTGCACAGCTTTTCTCCAATCAGACACCTCAAGGCTGGCGCCTGATCCAATCTCCTCCCCTGGAGGGTGGGAACGCGAAGTTCCTACCTGCACCTGTGGCAGCGGTGACCGCCTCCTGGGTTATTTTCTTTTCTCCCCCAGCTGCCCCAGGGTTCTGGTTTCCCGAATCACTTGGCAAATAACCAGCAGGTGGGCAGATGTCTTTTTTGCGTTCCTACGGACGCGTAGGCAAGTTCGATGCGCCGGAGTGAACAGCCAGGGTCCCATCTCTCAGCCGGCTCCCGGGCGGTGCTAGCAGGGAAGAGGGACGCGCCGGCGAATGAAACACTACTAGCCCGGAAAGCCGCCCTGGACCTTCCACCCGGGCAGCGAGTCTGGCGGCCCCTCGCCGCCGCCCCCTCCGACCAGAACAGACTGCGCTGCGAGCCCCGGGCTTCCGCCGCAGCGCGCAGCAATTGGAGGTGCCAGAGGAGACCAGCAGCAGCACTTGATTTAGCTGGGCTGCGGGAATTCCGACCTGTACACTTTCCAGAAGCCTGATCTCTCCAAGTCCGCGCCCAGGGACTCGAGCCCCGGCTTCCAGGTTGACCCGAGCGCGCCCCCTTCGTGCTCTCGGCCGCGTTCACCGCGCGAGGCCTCCGGGTCCTGTTAAGCCCGAGCAGGTGAGCGACTGGGGGTGGTTCGGCGTCCGCCGAGACAGAGCCTGGCCCCGGGGGTCACCCTGGGGTGCTGCCTGGTACCTCCCAGGTACCCGCCTCCCGGAGCCCTAAGAGAGGCTGAAAACCACGGACGCTCCAGGACTCCGTTTTCTGTACTTTTGAGTAATTTGCCATCTTTTCCTTGCGCAATTCGTACAAAGCCCTTCCGTGCTCACAAAGTTGATGATTGTGAAGAAGAAAATGTAGGTTAGAGGAGAGGAAGCAGCATCAGGACACCTTACCACCACTGTTAGTAAATGACTTGGGGGTACGGGTTGCTTACCCAGTAACCAAGTTTTGTTTTCTTCCCCAGCACAGGCCGCTGCCTCAGCATCCACCCCGCAGCCCACGTGTGGCAAGCCGGGGAAGGGGTGGAGTGAACGGCCGGAGACCACGTGGAGAAAGGGGCCGCTTTGGCCCTTCCATCTGGGTGCCGGGAGCCCCTAGGCCCTCCGGCCATGGCCGACAGCGGCGATGCTGGCAGCTCCGGCCCCTGGTGGAAATCGCTCACCAACAGCAGAAAGAAAAGCAAGGAAGCCGCAGTGGGGGTGCCGCCTCCCGCCCAGCCCGCTCCCGGGGAGCCCACGCCACCTGCGCCGCCCAGCCCGGACTGGACCAGCAGCTCCCGGGAGAACCAGCACCCCAATCTCCTCGGGGGCGCCGGCGAGCCCCCCAAACCAGACAAGTTATACGGGGACAAATCCGGCAGCAGCCGCCGCAATTTGAAGATCTCGCGCTCCGGCCGCTTTAAGGAGAAGAGGAAAGTGCGCGCCACGCTGCTCCCGGAGGCGGGCAGGTCCCCGGAGGAGGCAGGCTTTCCTGGTGACCCCCACGAGGACAAGCAGTAGCCCCAATAGCCTGCGCGCTCCAGGACTGCCTACCCAGCACTACCCCAAACCCCCAGTTCCAAACCCGAGACTTCAGGCCCGCCCCCTTACGCGTTGTCTCATTCCACCAAATTCAGAATATTTACACAATGCCTTCATGATTTTATTTTTCTGGAAATTGAAGTGTCAATTGGGTTCTCAATATTTCATGACTCCAAGGATGCATTAAATATTTATTTGTGGTAAGAGAAGATACCTGCCGCGGAGGAGGGTGGCATAATTATTTTTTTTTCAAAAAGCTATTCTGGGGCCCTGGCCCCCTGGCTCCTGTCACAGCTCAGCTTGAACTCTGTAGCCTCTCAAATGAAGAAGGTGGCTGTTATTTAGGACTCTGTGGAAAGCAAATCACAGTGCTGTTTTTAATGCCTGAGAAATGCACTTTAGGGGTAGACTTATACCTTAAGTGAAGGAGTGGGGGAGGAAGAAGCATTCTTAAGTAGAAGCATTTTAAAATAAGGCAGGATTGCTTTTAATGTTAAACTACAAAACTGTACAGCCTATTTTAGTGTGGACTATTAAAACCCTTGCACTGTAAGGCTTAAGGTGACTTTTGTATTTTTTCCATTCCA